TTCTGGTAACCAGAGTGAATGAAGGAAAGGGCATTCAAATAACATTCTCTGTTTCTAAATAGCATCCCTGAGGTTAGAAAAGTAGTAAGATCCTAGTTAGCCAGGTTGGGATACTGAAGGGAGAAGAGTTTAACTGGTTTTATTTTGTACCCATCATAGCAGACATACTTAGGAATGTTACTTGATTGTTCAGACTAAAACCTATCTTAGGAGTTCATTATTTTGGACATGTATGAATTCTAGAAGAATGAGAGAGGATGGTAATTTTAGTTTTGTGTTTGTGCTTAATAAAATTAGCTTGTACATTGCACTATGATTTATCAAGATTTTTTACATTCAACATAGTATTAAGTAATACATCAATATCCATGATTCCTGGGCTTGGTCGTTTTATTTGCATGGGTAGTTTCTTTATGCTTTGCATGTTTCCTGCCAATTAGTCCCCTTGCTGAGTTCCCTCAGTGAATTCACTAATACCTTAAGAGAGCTTAGGTAAGTTCAAATAGGTTTAATTTAAATTCTATTACAATGACTTGATTTGTAAATTCTAGGTCTCAAAGTTCCAAACTGGAAGCCGCCGCCAATTTAATTCATGAGGAAAAATATTAGCCGCAGCCTAAGTGAGGAGCTAGTTAGGACGTCTTAAAAGCGCGGGGAACGAGGAGGAGGTGGGCTGCGGGCAGGGTAAGCAGCCTAGGGAGGCCCGCAAAGACCTCCCTGGGTCCCTGCGTGCCATCAGTACCCCTATCTTTCCCTTCCTTCCTTACCACTCCACCTTGCTCTGCGTTTCAGGTTTTGGCTATTTCAGGGAGCTTGAGTTCCCCAAACAGCAAAACTGCGAGCCTGAAAAACCTGGCTCAAGCGCCCCTCGTGAGGCGGGCAGCGGGAGTGGCCGGGCTCTGGGCCCCAGGAGGCAGGCGACGGAGGCGCGGAGGGTGCGGGGCGCAGGCGGGACGCCAGGCCCGGGTGTCCGGCGGAGGGGGCGGTGCCCTCGGCGTCTCCGTGACTGCGCCTCTGCGCCCGCGTCTTGCCGCGGCTCCCGGGATGCGCGGAGGCGGTGGCGATGGCGATGATGCCTCTAGTCCTGCATCATCCAGAGCGGCAGGCGGAGCTGGGGTCCGGACTGCGAGATGGAGGAGGGGCGGCGCTGCGGCCACCCGGCAGGTGAGAGGCCGCGGGCCCCTGGAGGAGGACAACTATAGTATTATCCTTCTACCTTGTTTTGTAGACTGGTCAAACAAATGGATTTTACAGAGGCTTACGCGGACACGTGCTCTACAGTTGGACTTGCTGCCAGGGAAGGCAATGTTAAAGTCTTAAGGAAACTGCTCAAAAAGGGCCGAAGTGTCGATGTTGCTGATAACAGGGGATGGATGCCAATTCATGAAGCAGCTTATCACAACTCTGTAGAATGTTTGCAAATGTTAATTAATGCAGGTAAAGTAAATTCAAGGTATGGAGGCTTTGCCCTTCTAGTTGATGGGCTTTGATTCTTCCACAGATTCATCTGAAAACTACATTAAGATGAAGACCTTTGAAGGTTTCTGTGCTTTGCATCTCGCTGCAAGTCAAGGACATTGGAAAATCGTACAGATTCTTTTAGAAGCTGGGGCAGATCCTAATGCAACTACTTTAGAAGAAACGACACCATTGTTTTTAGGTAAGTATGCTATTTGTGGTGCAGATGCAATTTGACATTAATTTTTCTAACTGCTGTATTACAGCTGTTGAAAATGGACAGATAGATGTGTTAAGGCTGTTGCTTCAACACGGAGCAAATGTTAATGGATCCCATTCTATGTGTGGATGGAACTCCTTGCACCAGGCTTCTTTTCAGGTAACCTCTGAATTTATTATTTCATTTCCATGTTTCTTATTTAAAATGTGAATCTGTGCTTTAGGAAAATGCTGAGATCATAAAATTGCTTCTTAGAAAAGGAGCAAACAAGGAATGCCAGGATGACTTTGGAATCACACCTTTATTTGTGGCTGCTCAGTATGGCAAGCTAGAAAGCTTGAGCATACTTATTTCATCGGGTAAGATTATCCATTAGCCTTTGTACTGTTAATATCTGTTAAATGTTTTATTTTGTACCCTTAGGTGCAAATGTCAATTGTCAAGCCTTGGACAAAGCTACACCCTTGTTCATTGCTGCTCAAGAGGGACACACAAAATGTGTGGAGCTTTTGCTCTCCAGTGGGGCAGATCCTGATCTTTACTGTAATGAGGACAGTTGGCAGTTACCTATTCATGCAGCTGCACAAATGGGCCATACAAAGTAAGTGTTAAAAACAGAAAATAAACATGGTCCACTAAATTCTCCTGAATTTGTGTATTTATAGAATCTTGGACTTGTTAATACCACTTACTAACCGGGCCTGTGACACTGGGCTAAACAAAGTAAGCCCTGTTTACTCAGCAGTGTTTGGGGGACATGAAGATTGCCTAGAAATATTACTCCGGAATGGCTACAGCCCAGACGCCCAGGCGTGCCTTGTTTTTGGATTCAGTTCTCCTGTGTGCATGGCTTTCCAAAAGGAGTATGTATATTTGCTATGTTTTTATTTTTTATTTCTTTTTTTGTTTTTATTTTTTATGGTGGAGCTGTGAGTTCTTTGGAATTGTGAACATTCTTTTGAAATATGGAGCCCAGATAAATGAACTTCATTTGGCATACTGCCTGAAGTACGAGAAGTTTTCGATATTTCGCTACTTTTTGAGGAAAGGTTGCTCATTGGGACCATGGAACCATATATATGAATTTGTAAATCATGCAATTAAAGCACAAGCAAAATATAAGGAGTGGTTGCCACATCTTCTGGTTGCTGGATTTGACCCACTGATTCTACTGTGCAATTCTTGGTAAGAAATTCTACCATAGTCGGGCTTACCCTTCTAATATTATATTAACATCTTGCTAACATAGGATTGACTCAGTCAGCATTGACACCCTTATCTTCACTTTGGAGTTTACTAATTGGAAGACACTTGCACCAGCTGTTGAAAGGATGCTCTCTGCTCGTGCCTCAAACGCTTGGATTCTACAGCAACATATTGGTAAGAAAGAATAACTTTTAAACACACTTCACAAAGTTTCACCTTGCTTTTTTTGTTTCTCCAGCCACTGTTCCATCCCTGACCCATCTTTGTCGTTTGGAAATTCGGTCCAGTCTAAAATCAGAACGTCTACGGTCTGACAGTTATATTAGTCAGCTGCCACTTCCCAGAAGCCTACATAATTATTTGCTCTATGAAGACGTTCTGAGGATGTATGAAGTTCCAGAACTGGCAGCTATTCAAGATGGATAAATCAGTGAAACTACTTAACACAGCTAATTTTTTTCTCTGAAAAATCATCGAGACAAAAGAGCCACAGAGTACAAGTTTTTATGATTTTATAGTCAAAAGATGATTATTGATTGTGAGATAGGTTAGGTTTTGGGGGGCCAGTAGTTCAGTGAGAATGTTTATGTTTACAACTAGCCTTCCCAGTAAAAAAAAAAAAAAAAAAAAAAAAAATTGTAAACATCACTTATATTACTTTATTGCAG